TTCTGGCTCTAAATGTATCACTTTTCATGTGTTGAGTCTGAAGACCTTCAGAGGACAGAGATGTGTTCCACCTACCCTATATCCACTGCAGCATGGAAAGCCATGCTTAGCTGCACACAGTAGGCGTGCAGTCTGGGCCTGTGGAATGGACTTGGCAACCACATCACCTCAGTGATCTTTCAAACGGAAAAGAAGGCTCAGTGGGGAGTGGGAGGAGGTAGTGCAGAGGGGCAGTCCTGTGAAAGAAGGGGCATGGGATAGCTGCTTGTGTCTATTTCATGTTGATCAATGTATCTCCAAGTGCAGAACAAGGAATAACGCAGGAATTTTATGAGGAAGAAATGTTGGGCATGATAAGAAAGCTCATTTTCTAACCATCTGAATTCCATGAAGTAGAAAGAGGCTGGTCCTGAGAGTAATGAGCTCCCTCGTATTGGAGGTGTCCAAGCACAGGCTGAGGAACTCCCATTTGGCTGGATGGGCAAACTTGGAGTGGAAATTCCACTTAAGCAACCTTGGCCCTAGATGTCTCTGAGTTTTGTTCCTGTTGTCTTGCAGTGCATAGAAAGATTTCCCAAAGGCCAATATTTCATTGTTGTACCTATGATCTGGATCATCTCTCCTAGCTATAAATGACAGGGAAATCCTTTGGGCTCCACTTTTGGTTTAGGAAATCAGGGTGCCTCCTCTCCTACCTGTCTTTGATGTTCTTTATCTTGTAAGTATTGTGCTAGTGGAAATCCAATTTCTTATCCTGCAAGTCATCCAGTCCCCGGGAAGGAGGAGTGCTCTCCCCAGGGCCTCTCAGTCTGCCCCTCCTCTCCTCTCCAACTGTCCTGACCACACCTCCCCACCCAGGGCTCACATGACTGTGTTCCCCTGGGACTTGGTTGTAAGCCATCCCCACTTCTACCATCTCCCTTTCCCAAACAGGCCCCTGTACTTCAGCACACACATGTGAATAACAGAAATGTTGAATGACAACATGATGTGGAGTTTTCACCCCAGAGCCCTGTGCACTCTTCAAAGACCTGGGTTGATAGAGACTCAGGGAGGCAGTTGGATCTCAAAGTTCCGAGGGTCTGGGATCTAACGGTGATAGTTCTAGTGAAACCCTCCCACCCTTCCAGGAGACCCATTCCTATAAGAAATATGACTGAAGAGCCCAGCTGTCTCACTTTGATAACCAATTCTTCCATTTGCATTTCCATTGATGTGTATTGGGCCAAGAGCAGAGCTTTTTCTTGTGGTTAATATCTGTTTAATCCAGAAGAAGACCCTAAGGAAAGGTCAGTATTTAGGTCCCAGAGTAGCTCTTTAACCGTATTTTACAAATTCTGTTGATCTCAAAAGAGCTTGAGGAAGAGATGACTGAAGCCATTACAGAAGCAGCAGTAGCCTCAAGTGAGGAGGTGTCAGAGGAAAGAGACGACCTGGGGCCTCTTGAATTACATGACAGTGGTAAGAATGTCATCCACATTTCTGCTTTCCTGACACTGCACCTGGGTGGCGTTTGTTTTCATAGGTACCTTTCAACAAGTCGTGAACCTTCTGGACATCATTGACAGCGAGTCAGCAAAGACGGACACAACAGGGGCAGGCCTTGACATGCGGAAGACCCTGGCCTCGGTGATAATCATGGAGAAGGCCACCACTGAGCCTTCTGTAGTGATAAACACTCTCATCCGCTGCCTGCAGGTGCCAGAGGTAGGGCCATCTTACCCACTGGGCTCAGCCACGGTCCATTCCACCCACCATACTTGTTTCCCAGATTTCCACCCAGCGCAAGGTCAACATTTACAACATCCTCCAGGACATCATCCAGCAGGAGGGGGAGCTGGAGGAGCAGTGCGTGCAGAGGCTGGTGGCCATTGCCTCCAAGGAGATGAGGGAGATCCCAGAGGTAGGACCCCAAGCTCCATCGGTGCCTTCCCTGGTGCCATATGTCCCTCTTCTGTCTCCTGCAGATGGAGGGCTATATGAAGGCAGAGGTGGCCAGCGACACACTGGTGGCTCTGTCCCGAAACCACTTCAGCTTGGTCATGTACGAGCTGCAGCACCACCTCAAGCCCCTCAACCTCACTGATGAATTTGTCATCATCACACTGGCCAAGCTGGCCAACGGCAATGGTAGGGGCTTGAGGGCCCTCAGCCGGGCCCAGACTTCCTGTAATCATCCCTCACAACCTCACAGTGTTTGAGTTCATGCCATACATGGGCATCACCCTGGCTACCATATTCACCATGCTGAGACTTGCCAATGAAGCCAAGATACGCCAGGCGATCTGCAGTGGTGAGTGTCCCACTTGAGCCTGCAGGTCTGGCCGCCAAGTGCATTCCCCTGTTGCTGTTGGTAGCCATGGAGACCTTCTGTGAGACGGTGCAGTTTTATCTGAAGCACCTGGAGGAGAGCGTGTACCCCGTGATGACTGAGGAGGAGTTTGCCCTGAAGGTGTTCCCCATGTATCGCTACTTCGTGACAGTGTGGCTGAGGCACTACAACCCCGAGGTGAGATGCACCCCTCTTAGGAGGGCCTGGTGCAATGCGTCCCAGAGCTGGTTTCTGGTGGCAGGTGAAGCTGGGGGTGATCAAGTCCCTGAAGCCCATGCTCGGCCTCCTTCTGCCCAACGATGACCTGCGGGAGCAGGTCTACGACTACATCCCCCTGCTGCTGGCGGAGTACCAGGGCAGTCTGGAGGTGCTCTTCGTCACGCAGGCGAGTGGCCAGGCAGCCACGGCTCTGGGCAGGTCACCTGCCACCATTTGCCAATCCACTGCAGGTCTTGAGGCAGATCCTGGAACTGTCAGTCACCACCAACACCCCTGTCCCCCAAATGCAGCTACACACCATTTTCACAGAACTGCACGTCCAGGTGAGGCCAGCAAGCTCAGCTGGACAAGGGCACTCCTCCAGCCTCACTGCACGTCCCTCACCAGGTGTGCAACAAGGCCCCGGCCCAGCATCAGTACAGCAGCCAGAATCTGATGGAGATGGTGCACTGCTTCGTAGCCCTTGGTGAGGCTCTGCGGCAGGGTGCTCCCTGCCTGAGCATGACTAAAGCTGTCCTTCCACCCTGCAGCTCGCTCCTACCCCAAGGAGCTGATGAAGTTCTTCTTCAGCCAGATGGAGACAAACAAGGAGGCCGTCCGCGTGGGGACTCTGAATCTGATTAGGGCTATAGTGAGCGCAGATGGTGAGCAAGGCAGGGTGGGTGGGGTGGGCGGGGCCCTCCAGCCCACCCAGTTTTCCTCTTTCAGAGCCCAGGATGAGTATCAGGGCCATCTACCTGGCTATCCGGGTAGTCAAGAACACCATCTCTGATACCCGGTCCAAGGTAACAGGGCAGAGACCTGGAAATGGGGGGCACCCCCAGCATGTCCACGGTCCTGTCCCCTCAGGTGAGGATGGCTATTCTCCACATCATTGGGCAGTTGGCTCTCTGTGGCTACCAGGAGAGAATCAAAGGCTGGGGCCTGAAGTACCTGTCTGTGCAGCTGACCTTATCCACCTACAAACTGGTGAGTGGCCCTGATACGCAGACCGCAGAGCAACAGGTGGGAATCCCTTGGTTCTTTCTTCCAGACAAATCGCCGGGAGAAGTTTTATCAGAGGGACTTGGAGGAGAGGATGGTCCACAAAGTCACCATGGACACTGTGAAGATCATTACCTCTTCTGTCAGTGGGATGACCACCGTGAGTGGGCCCTGCCCCACCCGCACAGTGGGCTGAGCCCCTTTCTCTCCCACCCCTACCCCAGGAGTTTTGGGTGAGGCTGCTGTGCTACATCATGGAGACAGACTACGTGGAAGCTTTGACTCCTATCTGTATCAGCCTCACAAACCTGGCAGAACACCAGCTCCATGGCCAGGATGTGGATGTCAGCGTGGCTGGCAAGAGCAGGCAAGGTGGGCAAAGTTCCTGTCCAGCTGATTGGATTGGCTCAGCTGGGGTTGCATTTCCTTCAATCAGTGGACCTGCCTGCACCTCAGAAGCTGCTGGCCCGTCTCCTGGTGAGTGGCTGACCTGCACCATGCCCTGGCCTTGCTACTTCACTGGAGCCTTGGTGCCCTCCAGGTGCTGATGTCATCACCTTACAAGGGGGAGGGTCGTGGGATAGCCATGCTCAACCTCTTGAGGACCCTGAGCCAGAGCATCGCACCCTCCATGGCCGACATGTGGGAGCTGGAGATTGCGCTACTGGTCCGGTACCTGGAAGGTGAGGTTCCTGGGGAGCCCATCCCAAGCCAATGGCATGTGTGACCATACATGTGTTCCTGCAGAACATACTGAGTTCACTTGGGATCAGAAAGCCTGGGAAGACAAGCTGATTCAGGTAAACGGGTAACAAGTTTGCTGAGGCCTGGGGCCCTTCTCACCAACGTCTTGTGCCTCCCCAGTTTCTGCGAAACTCCCTCAAGAAGACCCGGGGGTCTAGCTGGAGCCTGCGCTTGAGTAAAGAGCTGAACAACCAGATTGCGAGCTTTGACAGCCCCTCTCTGGAGAAGGTTTGTCTTCATAGGGACAGGAGAGTTTGGACCCTGAGCTCCTTCCTCCCTTCTGCCTCTCCAGGGCTTTCTGTACCGGGCCTTGGGCTTCACCTTGGCCACAGGCCTGGAGGCCAGCAAGGTGGAGGTCCTGCTGTTGGAGCTGCTGTACAAGACGGACTACAGCAATGACTTTGACAGCGAGGTGAGGGTGCCTGCAGCCTCCTCCTGTCCACCCCCTCACCCTGGCTGGCTGGGTCTCCCTGCAGGGTGTGATTATGTGCTTTGGCCTGTGTGCCCGGGGCCAGGTAAAAACGGTGCTGAATGTGCTTCATGACTTCGAGGAGAGGATCCAGGAGTCAGAGCAGTCCTGGCAGATCAGTGCTTGGCGGGTAAGCCACCTTCCCTCCACAACTGGGTCTTGCCCAGTGGTTCTTTTTCTCTTTGGCCTCGTAGAAGGACCATCCCTGGAGGCGGGAGACAGTGAAAAGTGCCCTCATGGTGATGTATAGCTGCGTGGCCTCCTACTGCCACCCCCAGTTGCTCCTCAACCTCGTGGACAGCCCCATCACCGCTAAGATCATTCACCATTATGTCAGCAGCTGCCAGGTAGCCCCATCTGCTGCCTGGGGGGATGTCTTCTGGACCAGGCTGGTGGGTAGTAGCCTTCTGGCACTCTCTGGGCTTTCTCTCCCTCCTTTTCCCCTTCTGGGCTCAGGACATCTGTCTCAAAATGGCCTTCATGAAGAGTGTTGTGCAGGTTACCAAGGCCATCAACAACATCAAGGACCTGGAGGACTTTCACTTTGCCCAGAAGACGACTCTTACCAGCATTATAGTGGTAAGCTGGGTGGGGCACCTCCTTGGTCCTGTAAAAGCCACCACCCCCTGCTTGTGTTGGACAGGCGGTCATCAAGGCAGAACCGACTGACAACCTGGTTTCTCCAGTGCGAGCCTTGGCGATGGAGGCCCTCTCGCACCTGAGGTGAGCTGGGTTCCCACCCTCACCCCATCCCACTGTTCCTCTCTTGTCACTGCTTCTTCTCCAGCAAGCTGAAGCCTTTCTACTCCACAGAGGAAAACAGTGAGCTGATGGATATCAGCATACATTCTGTAATTTCTCTCCAACTCCCAGGAGAGGACAATGAGTCCATTAAGGTAGGTCCCTCTGGGATGCCTCATTTGCTGGGGCCGCCTATCTCTCTCTCCCTCTTGGCTGTAGACCCTGTATGCAAATGCCCTGAGCTCCCTGGAGCAGCTGATGGAGAGCCTCCTGCAGAGGCAGCTGGACCCCAAGGGGCTGCAGGAGATGGTGCAGGTGAGTTGCCTGGTGGCGGGCCAGAGCCAGGGACCCACTTTGGTGTTCTGGGCTCTACCCATAGCTCCTGGAAAAGTGGATCTTGTCGGAGAAAGAATGGGAGCGGGAAAAGGCCGTGAGCCTCCATCTCTATCTCATGTGGATTTATGTCCACAGCACTGCTGTCTGTGTGAGTCCAGGAGTCCCCAGCCCCCAGCCTGCAGGTGTGAGCCCCACGGTCTCCTGTCCCTCAGATCCACCTAAAGCTGGGGCAGTTTGGCACAATGGTCGGACTCATTGCCCCGTGCACCTGTGATGCCCATCAAAGAACCCGCATGGCCTCAATGAATGTCCTGTCCAGCCTGCTAGATCTTCACGGTATGAGAGGGCAGGACATGAGGACCAGCTCCGCTGGTCATTTCTGAAGTTGTATTCCCGACAGCAAGCCAGACCTGCTCCTTGTGGGGCCCTTCCAAGCAGAAGGAGCTTGAGAAATGTAAGGGGGACCTCCAGAGCACAGATGTGGAGAAGATCTTCTGTGCATCCTCCAGAATCGCCAAGGTGACAGCCGGGGAGCCTGCCTGGGCTGCCAGGAGGGCAGGGGAGTCACCCGCTCTGCTCCTAGGTGGTCTGCATGGAGTTTAGCTGCGATGAGGTGGTCTCGCTCATCCAGAAGCTCTGCGAGAACACTGGGGCCATGAACCTGCAGCATGACAAGGCCTCTGTCACCTGGATAGCCTTCTTCCTCCAGATGCGGGCCAAGGAGCTGGAGGACAAGGTGGCAGAGCCGCGGCAGGGCCACCAGAGAGACTGCCCCCCGGTGATGCCCCATCCCTACCTAGGTGGCCGAGATCCTGAGTGCCATCCTGGTGCACCTGCCGGTGGTGGACCACCCAGAGGTGCGGCGCCTTCTCATTGACGGCATCCTGCTGCTGGCGCACCACCACCAGGAGACCATCCTCACATCGCTCCTGAGGCAGCCACTGCCCATGGAGAGGTGGGTGCCCTGGAGGAGGTGGCCCCGGCCTCACTCACAGTCCTTGTGCCCTGACTTTGGTTAGCCACCTGGCAGAGGTGTGGCTGGCAGTGTCGGAGAACGTGCCCTTCGCCCGGACCATGCTCCACAGCCTGATGGGCCGGCTGCAGTCACGGCTCAGCCCCAGAATCAGTGCCACCTCCAAGGCTGACATCTGGCGCCTGGCTGCGGTGGACCCCCTGATGGTGAGTTGCAGGCGCAGGCCCCAAGGCTCCTCGGAGCCCGATGCCCTGGACCTTCTCTCTGCAGACCCTGTGCACCATCCACCTTCTCATTCAGAAGCTGGATGAGAATGACAAGCTCCCGGACTTCCTCCCTGACCTCATCTACACCCTCCTGCTGCAGCTTGGAAGCAGCCACCGACCAGAGGCCGCCCCGCCGGTCTTGAAGATGTGGAAGCTGGTCCACACCACTCCTCTGCCGGAGGAGATGAACCTGCAAAGGTGCTCTCGAGGGCGGTGGGTGCAAGGCAGCAGCAGCGCATCACAAGCTCCCACCTCCCTTCAGGGTCACTATCAAGTCCATGCAGCTCTTGTTCAAGAGAGTCAAGAGCCAGCACCTGGCACATACCCTGGACGAGCAGGCAGTGTGGGACCTCCTGCAGGACGGCGGGACATTCCTGGAGGGTGTGAGCCTGCTGGCCAGGTGGGCCCTGGCTCCCACAGGGTGGCAGGGGGCTCCACGACCTGGCACTGTCTCTCCTCTGCAGGCTGTGCATGCAGCACGTGGAGGGCCACAGGCAGAGGCTGGCCGAGCTGGTGCTCAGGGGCATGGACTCAGAAGTCCTGAGCTGCCGCATCAGCAGCACAGCGGTCTGCGTGGAAATGAGGCACCGGGTGTGGGCGGGGTGCAAGCGTGGGGATAACTGCCCAATGTCCTCCCTTCCAGTTCATGAGCGGCCCAGTTCTGTACCAGGAGAAGCTGCTGAAGCCGGCAGCTTTGCTGCTGGAGAAGGGTGCCGACCAGGAGGAAGACGAGGCCCTGCGGGTGCTGTCCCTGCGCGCCCTCGGCAACATGGCCCTGGGCGCCCCCAAGAAGGTACTGTGCCTGGCCCTGGGCCCAGGTCCCGGGTGCAGGCTGAGGGCTGCCCATGCCCCTCCAGGTGAAGCAGTACCGGAAGGTCTTGCTGGAGAAGTGCCTGGGCCCCCTGAGGGAGCCCGTGAGCAACAGCGTGACTGCCGAGGGCATGGAGGCCCTGACCAAGATCCTGGCTGAGCTCCGGGAAGGGGATGTGGGGTCCTCTTTCGACGCCATGTCTGAGCAGTGCAGGATCTTCTTCGACAACGTGAGTCCGATGAGAGCCTCCCTGAGCTTGCTTGCATGTCAGCCTGTGTCCATCCTGGCCACAGGAGAGCGAGCTGCTGCGTCTGAAAGCCTTCATCCTCTTTGGAAAGCTGGCAAGGGTGGTCGGGATGTCCAAGAAGCATTTCTTCAAAGGGGAGGTGAAGAAGGCCTGGATCCCCCTCATGCTGCACTCCCAGGACCCCTGCTCCAATGCAGCCCAAGTAAGATACATCCTGGGCTTTGTGTCCCAGTCGATGGCTCTGCTGCCGTCCTGTGTCCCTGCAGGCCTGTATGGCTACCATGTTTCAGTGTGTGCACTTCTGGGGCTGGAAGTCCCTGGAGCATCCCTCAGGGCCAAGTGATACCGCTACTGATGACAAGATGACCGTTTTCCAGACAACCATGTGCTCCATCCTGGTGAGGAAGCCAAAGGGGGAACCAGCCCGTCCCCAAAGCTGTGTGTATCACTTACTTTTTGCAGACTCGGAAAAAGCCGGCTGTTCTCTACCGCTTCTTGCTAGAAACAATGGCCTATGTTAAAAATAACTTGTCAAGAATCAGAATCGCTGCTTGCAACTTGGCAGGTGAGCAGAGAGACGTCTCCTGACTCAAGATACGTGATGAGCATTTCTTTGGCTATTGTTTTAGGAATTATTATGAAGCAGATGTCTACACATTATCTGAAAAAGCTGGACTTCCCAGCATTACGGAATTGTGAGTAGTGGAGAGTGTTAGATGTTGAGTCCCCTGAACCTTCCCTCTTTGTGTTCTCTCTCAGCCCTCCAGGAACTACAGCTGGACCCGGATCCCGGGGTCAGGAGGGCAGCCCTGGAGACGCTCACAGTCTTGGATAGCTGTAGTCAGCATGGGTTTCTGGCTTCACCCCAAGGAATGTCCTAGGTGGTCCAAACATAAGACGTAAACTGTCTTCTTAGTGCCAAATGCAAGCCCTTTTTAATTTAGTTTGTAAGAAGTTTAGTTTGTAGGAAAAACACTATTGTAAAATAACTAGTATCCTTTTGTTTCCTTCCGTTGAAATAAACCTCCACTGTCGTTGGAGTAGACTTGTGACTGTAAGGTGGTGACAGCCC